GTACAATCCCAAATACCCTGCCGGAGTGTGACAGGCTGCGTCCACTTACTGAGCTGTCCCCCGCCCGACGCTGTACTCGGTTCCCGACCTCCAGCGCCCCCAACGCCGGCTGCTCCAGGGACCCCTGGCGCCCCCATCCCCGGCGGGGTTCCACTTTGCCTCTCGAAGTTGCCTGGATTGGAGAAGTAGTCGCGCAGCCGAGGCAGCTCCCGGCCACTCTCTAACAGCTCGGTATGCAGCTCCAGGGCGGTCAGCAAGTATTGATCGCGCAACAGCTGAGCAGCGATCGCATCAATTGATAATCGGGCCGGGGTCTCCCCGGTGCCCCCCAGGGCCACTGCAGCCGCCGACGCCTCCCCAGGGAGCCCTGGCCGCGCACTGCTTCCTAAGGCCACGGGATCCTGTGGCGACAGCGAGCCCGCAGAGCCAGGATCTAGGCCACTTCCGGCGCCCAGCCGAAGTACTGCCCGCCGTTCCTCTGTTGCAGCTACCTCGTCATCGTCCTCATCCGAATCACTGAGAAATGGATTCACGCCGCCACCACTGCCACTACCTCCAGGCGCCATCGCCGCCATCTTATCCTGTCAGGAGTGTGGGCGCCTCCCTGACTGGTTCCGACGGGCCGCAGCCCGAATCCTCTAGGCCTCAGGGGACACAGCGCACCTCCACAGCCCCGGCCTGACCACGTCCTGCCTCCCGACTTAGAGACAAGGAGTACGCTCCAAGGCAGGAGATCCGGATGCAGCTGCACCTGATGCCTCAGCCTCTGCTGCACCAGCAGCCCGGCTCTGCAGGCGTCTTCCTGGTCTCCAGTCTCGCGAGAACTGGAGCGTGCCCCTGCCCCTCTCCCCGATCTAGCCCCGCCCCAGCCCCGCCCCAGCCCACTTCAGCTCCGCCCATTCCCAGCGCCAGATAGCAAAGATTGAAGGCCCCGCTCTCCGCTCAAAAGCAAAACTCCACCCACGACTCCTCCATGATTGGTCAGAGAAGGAAGGCGTGGAGCGGACTGACGGGAGACTGGCCCGAGAATTATCGCGATAGCAGCAGCGGCCGGGCAGGTATTGGGGGCGTTCCGGAATTGAGGGGTGGTTGTAGTGGTGGCTTAGGAATACCCTCCCGGCTATCGCTTCAGTGGGTAGAGGGGACCACTGCCCGAGAGCTTTAATGGAGCTGGGTCCTGCCTTCGCGCTGAGGAGCCCTCGTTTTCGAGATCAGGCCTGACCGGGATAAGCTCCAGGTAAAGTTCAGGGACCAGTGCGCGGAGGGTGTTTTAACAATTTTTTTAATGTTTTATGTTCTAGAAACAGTATTATGTCTCAGTCCTGTGCAAAGTGAGATGAGCTGTAGCCTTTGGAGACCTATAATTTTGAACATAGATGTTCCTTAAAAGCTAAATCTTTTTGAACAGATGATGATAAACCTGGAAGGTAAATTTAGATATAGATACTTTTGCATTTCTTGTTTTTCCAATGTTTCATTTGTTTTTGCAAGGTTATTTTGCCATCCTTTCCTTCCATGATGTGATTCTTCAGGCCAAGAAGAAAAAGATGTGTCTGTAGCTAAAATTACCTCATCCTTGGTGTTTTTCAGCCTAGGATCACTATATGTAGCTAATGCCGTTACATTACAACTAAGACAAGTTCCAATACTTTTTTTTTTCTCCTCGATCTGCAGAGATTCACCAACAATAGCAAATTACACACTGGCTTGGAAAGTACTCCCATGTTCCGTTTGATCTTGGCAATTTAATGGTATCTTCTTTTACAGTTTTATTTAAATGTTTTTACCCCAATTTAATTTTGTTCTCTCTTTCAGCTGTTCTTGAAGACTAATTAGTTACACTGGATATGCTGCTGTTCTTTACTTTGGGATTGCTTATACATTTTGTGTTCTTCGCCTCCATCTTTGACATTTATTTTACATCTCCTTTGGTTCATGGAATGACTCCTCAGTTTACACCATTGCCTCCTCCAGCGAGAAGATTAGTGTTGTTTGTTGCTGATGGCCTTCGAGCAGATGCACTTTACGAATTAGATGAAAATGGAAACTCTAGAGCACCGTTTATTAGGTAAGCATGTAAACTGATACAGAGACATCTCTTGTGTTAACTATTTGTCTTTAATATCTTTTAGGAATATCATAATGCATGAAGGCAGCTGGGGCATATCTCATACACGTGTGCCAACAGAATCTCGGCCAGGTCATGTAGCTCTGATAGCTGGGTTTTATGAAGATGTCAGTGCAGTTGCCAAAGGTATTGTCTATTTGGACAATCTTATGAAATGATATAACTATTACTGCTTGCTTGCTTTCTGAAGGATGGAAGGAAAATCCTGTAGAGTTTGATTCTCTTTTTAATGAAAGTAAATACACATGGAGCTGGGGAAGCCCAGATATCCTGCCTATGTTTGCCAAAGGTAAGAGTCACTGATTATGTTTCCTCAGATAGAAAAGATTATTTTTTCCAAATTTTCTTTTCAGGTGCTAGTGGAGACCACGTTTATACATATAGTTATGATGCTAAAAGAGAGGATTTTGGTGCTCAAGATGCAACAAAACTGGATACGTGGGTTTTTGATAATGTTAAGGTTTGTGCTATTGAGTGGTTAATATACAAAAACTAAATATTTTTAACTCATTTGTTATATGTAGGACTTCTTTCATCATGCCAGAAACAACCAGTCTTTGTTTTCTAAAATAAATGAAGAGAAAATAGTTTTTTTCTTACATTTATTAGGAATAGATACAAACGGACATGCTCATCGACCATCCTCGAGGTAATTTAATATTGTGTTTAATTGTATTTTTTTTTAATTTGTTCCTCTGTTTCTTTACAAATAGAGACTACAAGCACAATATTAAAAAAGTTGATGATGGAGTTAAAGAAATCGTGTCTATGTTTAACCACTTCTATGGAAATGATGGGAAAACAACATTTATCTTTACCTCTGACCATGGAATGACAGACTGGGGTTAGTGTGTCTTTAATTGATATGTACCTTACTTGTCTTATTATTCTTTATATCTTATTTGTAGGTTCCCATGGGGCTGGTCATCCTTCAGAGACTTTAACTCCTTTAGTCACTTGGGGAGCTGGAATCAAGTATCCCCAAAGAGTATCAGCTCAGCAATTTGATGATGCATTTTTGAAAGGTACAAGCATTTCTTTACTGGTTTATAAATACCATCAGATCTTGTGTCTGATTGTATCTTTCAGAGTGGAGATTGGAGAATTGGAAGAGGCTAGATGTCAATCAGGTATCCAGTTCGATTTTATTACATTCAAATTTGACTTCTTAGAATTGAGCTTTTTTATTTGTAGGCTGATATTGCACCATTGATGACTTCCCTTATTGGAGTTCCCTTTCCTCTTAACTCAGTGGTAAGGAATAAAATTTTATTATCAACTCTCAGACTATCAATAAGCTGGTGTTTGTTATTTTCAGGGAATCCTTCCTGTGGATTATCTTAACAACACTGATCTCTTCAAAGCAGAGAGCATGTTTACAAATGCAGTACAGATTCTTGAACAGTTCAAGGTAAAAAAAAAATTCAAAAAGGCACGCACAAATCATTTGTAATATTTTCATACTTGGTTCCCAGGTGAAAATGACTCAGAAGAAAGAAGTTACTTTACCATTTTTGTTTACACCATTTAAGTAAGTCCCTTACATTTTTTTATTAACTTGAACCCTTTAAACCTATTCTTTTTTTTATATATAGACTGCTTTCTGATTCCAAACAGTTCAACATTTTAAGAAAAGCAAGATCTTATATAAAACACAGAAAGTTTGATGAAGTGGTAAGTATACCGGCCTTATAGACATAAATAGCGTTAGCAAGTTATATATGTTTTTTCTCCATAGGTCTCCCTTTGCAAGGAGCTAATTCATCTTGCATTGAAAGGATTGTCCTATTATCACACATATGACAGATTCTTTTTGGGCGTCAATGTTGTTATTGGTTTTGTGGGATGGATATCTTATGCCTCTTTGTTGATCATCAAGTCTCATTCCAACCTTATAAAAGGTGTTAGTAAAGAAGTGAAGGTACGTTTAGAAAATGTGAGGATTCAGATGATGAAGTGTTTCAATGTTTTGTTTGATTTTTCAGAAACCAAGCCATCTCCTGCCTTGTAGTTTTGTAGCTATTGGCATTTTAGTAGCATTTTTTCTGCTGATTCAAGCCTGTCCCTGGACATATTATGTATATGGTTTGTTGCCACTGCCAATATGGTATGCGGTTCTAAGAGAGTAAGTAATGCATCTTGCTGCCTTGTTTTTTCTAAAATTCAATCAGTCTTTTTATTTGAAACAGATTTCAAGTTATTCAGGACCTTGTTGTATCAGTGTTGACCTATCCTCTGAGCCATTTTGTTGGGTACCTGTTAGCCTTTACCCTGGGAATTGAAGTATTAGTAAGTAACTTACCAGATTACAACATTTGCAATTTTTCATTCCTTCTTTGGAATGCATTACTAGGTTCTCAGTTTTTTCTACCGCTATATGCTTACCGCTGGACTTACTGCCTTTGCAGCTTGGCCATTTCTCACTCGGCTGTGGACTCGAGCAAAGGTATGAGTACTCATTTTGACATAGGACAGATTTTGTCTAAAGATAACTTTTTTCTTGATTTTAGATGACCTCACTGAGTTGGACTTTCTTCTCTTTGCTCCTGGCAGTGTTCCCACTGATGCCGGTTGTAGGTCGAAAGCCAGACATCTCTCTAGTGTATGAATAATATTGTATTTTATTCTATTTTCGAAAATTTAAAATTAATTGTATTTCAAAACAGGATGGGTGCAGGCTTGCTGGTTCTTCTGTTATCCCTGTGTGTTGTAACATCTCTCATGAAAAGAAAAGATAGCTTTATAAAGGAAGAGCTATTGGTACATCTGTTACAGGTCAGTTACAGATTTTCAATACTATGTTATACCTTTTTTTAACCTATTTCATCTTTGTCTTTAGGTGCTGAGCACAGTGCTCTCCATGTATGTTGTGTATAGCACTCAGAGTAGTCTACTCAGGAAGCAAGGACTGCCTCTCATGAATCAAATTATTAGCTGGGCAACATTAGGTAAGAGGCCACTCAAACCAGGTGAGGTAATTACTGACAGATGACCTGTTCTGTTTCATTGCAGCCTCTTCCTTGGTTGTGCCACTACTGAGTTCTCCAGTTCTCTTTCAGCGATTGTTCAGCATACTTCTTTCATTGATGTCAACCTACCTACTTCTAAGCACAGGGTATAAACTTTTTAACAATTTAATTTTATAGCTCTTTTCATTTCTACCTTTCCCCACCTGTTAGGTATGAAGCTCTCTTTCCACTAGTGTTGTCTTGTTTGATGTTTGTCTGGATAAACATAGAACAAGAAACTCTACAACAATCTGGTGTTTGCTGTAAACAAAAGGTAGCTGGTCAAAGTCATTTTTGTTTTTATTTTGTGCATTAATATTTTTCTTATTATCTCACAGCTCACCAGTATCCAGTTCTCTTATAATACTGATATAACTCAGTTTCGACAGCTATATCTGGATGACATCCGTAGGGCCTTTTTCCTTGTATCCTTTGTGGAGACTTTGGTTTAAAGAGCAGTTGTTTTGCCATTTCCTTGACTCCCTTTAGGTTTTCTTCTTAGTGACAGCATTTTTTGGAACTGGAAATATAGCTTCTATTAACAGGTAATTTTAAATGAAAGTGGCATATATATATACTAAATTCTTTTTCCTTGTTATAATTCCCTAGCTTTGATCTTGCCTCTGTCTATTGCTTTCTGACTGTGTTCAGTCCTTTTATGATGGGAGCCCTGATGATGTGGAAGGTTAGTTTTCTTATTTTGTTATTTGTCTTAAGTATTCCTTGCATCATTTATTGTTCTTTTACAGATTTTAATCCCCTTTGTTCTTGTTATGTGTGCTTTTGAAGCAGTTCAGTTGACTACTCAGTTATCGTCAAAAAGGTAAGATGAATTAGTTTAAGAAACATTTGATTTAGATGTAATTTTTCCTTCTTTTTTTTTCCAGCCTTTTTCTCATTGTTCTCGTCATATCAGACATTATGGCTTTGGTAAGGCATTACTGGGTAGTCCATATAAATTAGTTTTTCATTAAGCCTTTTTTTTTTTTTACAGCATTTTTTCTTCTTGGTCAAGGATTATGGCAGCTGGCTTGATATTGGGACAAGGTATAGTATATATGGTCATGCATTGCTTAACAAACATCCTCTTCCCTCTGTTGATACCTCTTAGGCAACTCCTGGCATGTACTGCCTGGTTATTTATGTACATATCTGCCTCTCCCAATAGACTGTGGATGCTCTCAGATCCAGGATTGGATTTGAATCTCTTACATGCCATACGTGCTTGGTACGTAAAAGGTACTCCATAGAAAATTGATTTCTGCCTGTAACATCTTTTTCTCCTTTTGCAGCATCAGCCACTATGTGATTGTCATGTCCATGACCATCTTTTTGGTGTTCCTCAATGGCCTGGCCCAGCTGCTCACAACGAAGAAACTCAGACTATGTGGCAAACCCAAAAGTCACTTCATGTGAGGTTGCTGAAGCACCATTCAGCATCTGGATCCTGATTCTCCTTTTAAGCTAAAATCTCATCAAGGCTTCAATAAGAAGATGGATATGGATATATAGTATATTCTACTCCTGTAAGGAAAATGGTATTTGGAATTCCGAATTGACAGGTTATCTGGAACAAAGGAGCTTCTTTTTTTTTCTAGGTTTTGCAGGCATGAAATAGTGATTATATCTGTGGAAAAGCATAGGAAGGCATTCTCCTTTTTCATTTTTTTCCTTTGGCTGGCAGCTCTTCCCAGTGATGTTGAGAGCACCTGCAGCAATCTGGTCCCCAGTCGCACAACTTCCCACATACCCAGAGGAGAGCATATGCCTGTGGGGGCAGTGCTGATGGCATCCAGAGTCATTGCTGTGGCTGAGCTGGAAGGAAATCACCAGGTGCCACCGTCAATATTTATCAGCTTTCAGCACTGGTTTTGTTAGACAGTCAGGGTGTATTATTTCAAGAGCTTCAATAAAAAAAGTGTTTGCAGGTATTTGTCATATTTCTTTAGTATGCAATAATGCTATCTTATCCTTTTTAGTGCTATTTCTCAGGTTTTCTCAGTCAACCAGCTAGATGCATGTGATGCATGTCTATCCTTCACTTTTTTTTTTTCATTTCTGGATTTTCCTGGGATTTCTGACAACACAAAAGTAGAAAGTGCTTGGTATTTCTGTCTTATACATAGGAAAACATTTAAAATAAATAGTTTTTAATTGTAGGCTCAACATCTGTTACCCCATAGCTTTTTCGTATATTGTTTCTTTCCCTTTGAATTTCTTTTTACTGTCATCTATTATTTTAACAGGAGTTAAAATAACTCCTGTTAAACTTTCTGACAATATCATAAGAATTCATATTAAAGGTGTTATTCTTTCTGGTTGTGAGATTCTAGCACAAAGGCCTAAAATCATCAAATTAGATTTCCATTTGTAAACAAATTCTAATGGGCAAAATATCTTGAGAGCAGTTTTTATATGGATTATCCATAAAATGACCTTTACATATCCCTGCAGAGTTGGCCTTTTGCCCGTGGTGTGCTAGTAGCTTTGGCTGATGCTAAGCTTTCCTGGTATGCGCCCTATTTTTAAGAAGTAATTGCTTTTGAATTAAGTTATAGCATTACTAATTCATGTTAATGACTAGGAAACCCTCTGTAATTTACAAGATTTTTCAAATTGGTGGGGAGTGAATAAATACAATTTAAAAGTCAGAAATCAGTTTGGCAAAGTGTACTTTCTTAATTTCTATTTATGATGAAGTATAGTCATAATTTATTTGTAATACTACTTTATGGTATACCAGTGAAAGAACTGTAGTATAAAAAAGAGGTATTAATGTTTTATGAAATCTCATGCATCAGTTCATAGCATAAAATCTAGCTGGACAACTAAGAAGCTATGGTAGCAAACAGTGATGTTGATGGAATGAGAATCATGAACTTTCATATTACCTCAAAGGATTTTTTTATCAGTTTTTTTCACACATCAGAAAAAACTGACTGTATAAACACTTATCACTGACCTTTTTCTATGTGTAGTTTTGCCTTTTATCTTTTCCCAAATTTTTATAAAGAGAAATTAATAAATATTTTATTACAACATTGTAAAGGGTGCTCAGTTTTTTTATCTTTCTTTATTTTGCTCTTTGAGGCATATCTTTTTCTTAATTTTGTCCTTTCAGGTCAGTGTGAGTCTGTAGAATAGGTTGAACTTCCTTCTGACAGTATCATAGAGTTTGTGGAGTTTGTGTTGTGTGCCTGCAGCCACAGGCTCGCCTTGCTGCACCGTAACTGGCCCCTTCAGACTCACATGGGAACAAGCCTTTTCTGTTGCAGTTTCCCAGATATCTTTAAATGTTTTGAAATGTATATTTTTATGTTGCAAAACAGAAAAAAGAAACGAGTTAGGGAAAAAGTATTTCTATTTAAGGTATTTATTTTTTCATTCTACCTATGCCATAGATTTCTGAATCAAGACTTAGGACATTTGCTGATTAACAATGTTTAAATTAGGAATTGTTATAAGAATTAAAATAGGCAGAACAAGTTGTGAAAATATTGAACCAAAAAAAGGCCATGCTATCATCTTAGAGGGCCCATGAATAAACCTTAGAGGGAATCCTAAGGCTTTAGGAAACCGCTGCAGCTTGTCTGTCATTTTCCAATATGTTAATTATTATACTTAGTGTACAGTATTTAGAATACAAAATGCTTTTTTATTTTTTAGGAAAATAATGTTATAAATGATTGTATATTTTCATAGTAATGTCTTTATAATTATTTATTAATGATAGAGCTGAATTAGAAAAGCTCTTCATCCATTATAATATGGTTTCTCATGAAAAACTTATTACAAATTTCAGCCAACTCAGATATTAAGAACATCAGTGTCAATCCTCCTCCCCTCCTGCGACCTTTTTACACTTGTTTTGGTGGACTAGGGGCTCCTTTTCTCCTCCTTTTTGACATATAACTGTGCCATTAAAAACATGATTTCTGATGAAGCTGGCCTAGAGGGAATGAAGGAGATTGCGTGGGTATGGTCTCTAGGACAGGCGTAGCTGTTGCAGGGCCACCCTGTCCTTGGGAGAACCTGGTGAGCTCCCATATTCACACTAGATGCCATCATGTCAGGGGGCTGAAGAGAATGGAGCTAATCAACTCTGTCATTTGGAGAAGACCCCCTTCAGACCAGTTCTGAGAACTCCTTCTTTTAAGAGACCAGAGATAACTTGATCATTTCTCACCTTTTCGTAGTTGTTCTTTTTTATGTTGACATTCCCCTTACTGTTTTTAAAATGCTTCAAAGCATTAATGATTGTTATGCTGTGTGCTTTCAGTACTATGGCAATATCTTTGTAGCATTTTCCCATTTCTGTATAAGCATGGTTTTTTGTTTTTTTTTTTTTCGTTTTTGTTTTGAGACAGGGTCTCACTCTTGTTCAGGCTAGAATGCAGTGGCACCATCTCAGCTCACTGCAACCTCTGCCTCCTGGGCTCAAGTGATCCTGCCACCTCAGCCTCCTGAGTAGCTGAGACTACAGGCACATGCCCCCACACCTAGCTAATTTTAAAATATTTTTTGATGGAGACAGGGTTTCACTATGTTTTCCAGGCAGCAGCATTTTTTTTTGACTGGGATTTCTTTATGATGCTTTGTTATTTAAAAAAAAAATGAGAAGGAAACATTAATAATCAAAATTATCTTTAATTGGCCTCACAGGGCTAAAATCTAGAATTATTATTACTCTTGGGTAAACTCATGAAAAGTACTTAATATTCATTCTATAAAGAAACAAAAAGAACCTTTGAGATGTGTCTCTTATTCATTTCCTTGGGTACACTTAAAACGGGTTACAGTTACTGCTCAACTTTCTACCTTCAGAACTGCAGCATTTATTTGCCACACAGCAGCATTTATCAGAGATTGTCCCTTAGAACATTGGTTCCTTGTAATACAAATAAATGTCATAATAAAAATAGTTTCTTTTTTCTTTCTTTCTTTTTTTTTCAAGACAGACTCTGGCTCTCTCGCCAAGGCTGGAATGCAGTGGCGCAATGTCAGCTCACTGCAAGCTCCGCCTCCCTGGTTCAAGCGATTCTTCTGCCTCAGCCTCCTGAGTAGCTGGGATTACAGGTGCCCACCACCACGTCTGGCTAATTTTCATATTTTTAGTACTGACAAGGTTTCACCATGTTTGTCAGGCTCATCTTGAACTCCTGACCTCAAGCAGTTCACCCGCCTCGGCCTCCCAAAGTGCTGGGATTACAGGCGTGAGCTGCCTCACCCAGCTGAAAAGAGTTTCTTAATTAAATATATTTGAGAAACATCTAGTCAAACCACCTTAAATAGGTATATTTACATTAGTTCTAAGGGAATTTAACTTGTGATGTACGTTGTGAAGGGAGGAAGATAGCATTATGCCAAAAGTTTCCACTAGCTTGACAGCAGACCCTGTCTTAGAGTTTTCTTCCTGATTGGTAAACATAAGAAATGTTTCCAAAGCCGGGCTTGGTGGCTCACCCCTGTAATTCCAGCACTTTGGGAGGCCGAGGTGGGTGGATCACTTGAGGTCAGGAGTTCGAGACCAGTCTGGCCAAGATGGCAAAACCCCATCTCTACTAAACACACACACACACACACACACACACACACACACACACACACACACACACACACACACACACACACCCGGCGGGGTGGTAGGCTCCTGTAATCCTTGCTACTCAGGAGCCTGAGGCATGAGAATTGCTTGAACCTGGGAGGTGGAATTTGCAATGAGCCGAGATGGTGCCACTCTGGGCGACAAAGTGAGACTCTGCCTCAAAAAGAAATGTCTCCATATAATTTTGCACTAAAACCTTAATTTGTCATAGTTTTGAAAATAGGGTGTTGTATGTTGATTGAATTTTTTTCCCTGAGAACTGGAATACCATTTTTACTTTAACCCTTAATGTGAGAAAACTTTACAATTTCCTGCAATTTTTCCTGCCTCTGTATATATTACACCTGTCATCATTTAGTCTTTCATGTGGGAAAGGCCAGTGGTACCAGATTGCATTCGGTTCATCATGGCTCATTGTCTAGCCCTGCTAGAGTATAGACTAAGCCTTCATACCTTATGTTTTATATCTTTTACCTGAAAAATAAATTTGCACCAAATTTCAACTTGTTTTCTTATGATTTGACAGTGTAGAAAG